TTGACAATAGTAAGCATATGATTTATTTCCTCATCTTTATGACATCTCACTCTGGTCCAGACCAAGATTACTTAATATTCAGATTAATTTCATGAACTGCTATATTACTCCAGCAACTCAAATCCAAAATAGATGAAAAGGAAACTAAAGAAAACTGGACAGCCATTGCTGCACCTATTGTATAGTTACAAATGCTGACTACATACCAAAACACTGTTTAGGTGACTTATAATTCTGGAATGTCACATACGAATTTAAGAATTGCTGGCCAGGCGCAGTGGCTCACACCTGTAATCCCAGCACTTTGAGAGACCCAGGCGGGTGGATCACCTGAGGTCAGGAGTTTGAGATTAGTCTGGCCAACATGGTGAAACCCCCGTCTCCAGTAAAAATACAAAAATTAGCCGGGCGTAGTGGTGCGCGCCTGTAGTCCCAGCTGCTTAGGAGGCTGAGGCGGGAGAATCGCTTGAACCCGGGAGGCGGAGGTTGCGGTGAACAGAGATGGTGCCACTGAACTCTGGCCTGGGCGACAGAGCAAGACTTCGTCTCAAAAATAATAATTTAAGAATTGTCATTACTTAACCATGGGAGAGGGTGTGGGCAGACAGGGGACAAAGATTTTCCACTGTGTATTTTCATGGTTTTTCCTTTGAACAATGTCCTCTCTTCCAACAAAATTTTTTGCTTTTAAGTGCCACATAAAGGCAGCTCATGTTCCTTACATCGCCGTTATCAAGAGGATCGTCATTCAAATAAAGTAACCACTGACAATGCTAATTAATTGGAAGTAAAGAACTGGGCGGAAAGAACGGCTAACCGCAAGCTGCCGGGTCGCAACTGCGGCGGAAGGCGGACTCTCGCGGGAGCCACAAAGAGGCAGCAGCCGGCCACGTGACTTCCCGGTGGCCTGCTCTCCCCACCTCTCCGCGCTGAGCAGCCACGTCGGCGGCGGTCCCTGGTCCAGGGAGGGGCGTGGCAAAGGCCCGTGCGCGGTACGTGTCCCGCCCCTCGCTGCCCGGAGCCCGGATGAAGAGTAACGCCATTACCGCCGGAGCCGCCGAGAGCCTTAGCCGACGGAAACTGGACACTGGACCGGCAGCGCCATGAGACTCCTCCCCCGCTTGCTGCTGCTTCTCTTACTCGTGTTCCCTGCCACTGTCTTGTTCCGAGGCGGCCCCAGAGGTGAGGCTGGGGGAGTGTGCGGAGGGGATGGCGGGTAACTGCTTTTTCTGTATTTTATCATTAGGCTTGTTAGCAGTGGCACAAGATCTTACAGAGGATGAAGAAACAGTAGAAGATTCCATAATTGAGGATGAAGATGATGAAGCCGAGGTAGAAGAAGATGAACCCACAGATTTGGTTAGTGTTACATACTATTTAATATATGTAAAAGTAATCTCCTCTTAATTGTTCTTTTTCTTAGGTAGAAGATAAAGAGGAAGAAGATGTGTCTGGTGAACCTGAAGCTTCACCGAGTGCAGATACAACTATACTGTTTGTAAAAGGAGAAGGTAATACAGAAGTATTAGTTTTAATTCAGATGTCTAATTTTTTTGTCTCTATTTTGTTTCTCAGATTTTCCAGCAAATAACATTGTGAAGTTCCTGGTAGGCTTTACCAACAAGGGTACAGAAGATTTTATTGTTGAATCCTTAGATGCCTCATTCCGTTATCCTCAGGACTACCAGTTTTATATCCAGAATTTCACAGCTCTTCCTCTGAACACTGTAGTGCCACCCCAGAGACAGGCAACTTTTGAGTACTCTTTCATTCCTGCAGAGCCCATGGGCGGACGACCATTTGGTTTGGTCATCAATCTGAACTACAAAGATTTGAACGTAAGATCCTCTAAACCTTCTTTTTGTTTAAGGATTTTTCTGATTATTTTATTTTCTTAAACAGGGCAATGTATTCCAAGATGCAGTCTTCAATCAAACAGTTACAGTTATTGAAAGAGAGGATGGGTTAGATGGAGAAACGTAAGTGAAAGTTGTAGTATGTAGATCTTGATAAGACAGTTCATATTTTCTCCTTTTGTACCAGAATCTTTATGTATATGTTCCTTGCTGGTCTTGGGCTTCTGGTTATTGTTGGCCTTCATCAACTCCTAGAATCTAGAAAGGTAATTATGGATGAACACCTCTTACAGCCGTGCTCCTTTAAAATATGTCTTTATGTTCTTTTAGCGTAAGAGACCCATACAGAAAGTAGAAATGGGTACATCAAGTCAGAATGATGTTGACATGAGTTGGATTCCTCAGGAAACATTGAATCAAATCAGTAAGTAGTCTTACAGACTTGGCTGGGAAGTTAGGCAAGCTTAAAACTTTCTCTTTTCTTCCAGATAAAGCTTCACCAAGAAGGTTGCCCAGGAAACGGGCACAGAAGAGATCAGTGGGATCTGATGAGTAAATGTTCCTTTGTGCAACAATTCGGTCTTTACTTAACCTGCCCTAATATTTTTCGGCCTGATGGGAATTAGTGCAGAGAAGCCATGTCACCATAGAAGGCAACTCCTACTTGTGTGTGGACTGAGCAATCAGAGTCTGTGGCGATAATATTGCTGAAAATGCACTGCATTCATTTTTCTAAAGTAACAAATTTGGTTTTTTTTTAAACCATTAAAATCTATGTGTGTGCGTGTGTATGTATGTGAGCAGTTGGTCTTACCAGAATCATTGTTGAACTACCTGAAACAAGTCTTTAGAATACTAAATATAATGCTGTTGTCTCTTCCTTTTTGACATTTTCTGATTTTTTCCCCCAAAACTCAGTTAATATTTACCCACTATGATTATTGATGTCCTGCCTTGAACAGTTTTAAAGAAAACAATTTTTGGAATAGCTCAAATTTCAATTGATGGCACAAATCAGCATTTTGTTGTTGTTACTGTATTACAATTAGTATTCTAAAGGCAGAAGCAGAAGTAGCTGCTTTTTAGCAATAGAATTGTTTCAGTATTTTGCTGCTGTTTAATGCGCATCTTCAGAAAACTTCCCAGTGGCTTCAAGGAATTTGGGGATCTCTCTGGCAACAAATTGTGAAACATGAAATTTCTGCTGACTTTAATATATGAAACCTAATCCTACCCCCTTTTTTAACAAAAAGAAACTAGTACATTTGTGAAAATTGTGTTGTGTTGTCCATTGTTGCTCTAGTTCTGACCCAGAGGTAGCTCTGGAGTGATTTTAGACCTACTCACTCAGTTGTGTGTAGGTTTTTTTGTTTTGTTTTGAGAGAGAATTTTTCTCTCCTTAATAGAAGCATCCTTTTTAAAGAGAAGTTGCCTTGGTCCACACACTAAGCAGAAAACCAAGTTATCAGGACAGAGATATTTCCCAGTTACTCCTAATCAATGAAGAAAGTGAGTTGGATATTTTTAAAGCAGTTAACTAATTTTTTCTTACCTAATCTTTTGGGAGTTTTGCTTGTTGATATAACCTTTTTAGTTAACCTGAAAGATTCCAAAAATTGTTCTTAAGTGCTTGAGACTGGAACCAAAATTAAATTGTACTTCATAAAATCCTCTTATAGAGTTACTCTTGCCCTAGATTGTAAATTAAGTTTGGCATTATTGTCAGACTGGATGGAGGGTGAAGTAAAATAGTATGAACAATTAAGAGGCTCTCCCCCTCTTGTCTTTAAGCCATATTCTCCTACATGTATTTTATAAGAAAATGTTAAGTCAAATTTTAGTGGCTCTTTAATTCCTGACCTCTTCATTCTCCTTTTCAGTATAACCTCCCCTATGCTCATGCCCACACAGACAAAAAAACAAAACGAAATACACACAGAAAAAAGTCTTTCCAAACTGTTTAAGTATTTAAACATCTGAGCCAAAGCAGATAGAAGTTATTGTATAATTGTTAATCACTTTGCAAATAGGGGCTATCAAATTACCTATATTGGCATTGCTGGATTATAAACTCTATATCTGTAATATAAAGTGTTTGAGTTTTTAATTGGGCTGTTATGATCAGTAGTTGATTTTGAGAAAGCTCTATGAGCTCTAAGTAACTGCATGGTTTTTTGTTTAATGTAATATAGGAGACCCTTCACATTCCCAAGGAATATATTCCAAAACATTTTTGTGAATATCTAAGTTTGTGAAACTACTAGGGCATGATACAGTAAGGTGTAATTACAGAATTTACGAAATGTAAATGGCCTCTACAGAGTTTTATGGAATACCTGGTACTAACGTAGGCAGCTGCAAAACCACACTGAGTTACAGCTGTCAGCCCTCCTCATTCCTAAATAACTTGCCTTACATATCAGCCCTCCCACTTCTGAAGTTCAAATTAGTGCCTCGGAAATGTAGAATTTATTATTTGTCATTTTTTTTTTTTTAGCATAGATTGAGAACAGTTGAACTCTTAAATCCTCAGATGCCAGGGGTCTGCTCTAGCATCAGTAAGTATTTAGCAGAAACTAACTCCGTAATGAATGGAATTCAATTCCACACATGGTTTGTTCAAGCACACTTAATAAGTAGCCTATTTTTTAAATGTCTTTTTAAAATGTAAATATTTGGATGAAGTTTTTCTTTGTTTTGATATATTCATTTGCTACACCAACTATGTTTTCAGAATTCATCTTTTGAACAACTTGGTTTCAGAATATGTAAAATGACTTTAAGGATCTTGTGTATCAAACCTATCCCCGGATGTGTGAGAATAATGTGTTCATAAAGCATGGATCTCGCTTTGGTTGTATAGCTTCCTCATTTACTTCATGGTCTTACATAGCTGGTGACTTTCAGGGCTAATCTGCCCTCTAAAGCATTGTCCCAGGAGAGGAAAAGGAAATGGGACCTCAGAAGTAGAAGCCTCAGGGAAGGAGTAAAGTAGAAATCAGAAGAAAAGAAGCTTCACTTGATAGTAATAAGGTTTTTAACTTCAAGTACCTTCAGAAAATGTGATTTTGATAAGAGGAAAGGGCAAATTTAGACCTTAAAAAATATGGAAGAACTACTGCCTTAAAAGTGCATTTGTGGCACATCAGCCTAGAACTGTATCATGGCTGTGCTGGGGAGAAGTAAATGGTGGTAATGTAACATTGCCACCTTTACTTAATGATGTGTTATTTTCGAGGTACAGTAGATCAATATAGTAATAGGCGAGCCTCATATATAGCATTCATCTTGTACAATGATATCCATACCCTTGATATGAAGGAAAATTGACTTGGTTTGTGCATTTGAATACTGAAATAATTTTTTAAAACTCAGTGACACATACCATCTCTTGCCAAGACTAGACCCTGTATTTTAGTTCCTAAATTAGATGTTTAAATTTAAAAACATTTTCAGATGTACTTAAGTACTTCCATAGTACTTTTTTTTTTTTTTTTTTTTTTGCCCCCTGAGACGGAGTCTCTGTGTCACCCAGGCTGGAGTGCAGTGGTGCGATCTCGGCTCACTGCAACTTCTGCCTCTTGGGTTCAAGCAGTTCTCCCTGTCTCAGCCTCCTGAGTAGCTTGGATTACAGGCGCCCGTCACCGCACCTGCCTAATTTTTGCATTTTTAGTAGAGACGGGGTTTCGTCATTTGGCCAGGCTGGTCTTGAACTCCTGACCACAGGTGATACGCCTGCCTTGGCCTCCCAAAGTGTGCTGGGATTACAGGCGTGAGCCACTGTGCCCGGCCCACTGTTCACTTTTTGAATGGCATCATTTTATAGCTGTAGAACTAAAATCAATGTTTGCCCCAATTTTCTTAAGTAAAACTCTACTTTGAGCTCTTACCTCCAACTTAGTAAAAAGCAGCTTCACACACAAACAAGATTCTTACTGGTGGAATGTTAGGTTTCGTTGTTAAGTTAATCTGTCTATAAGCTCATCCTTAGAGGATATTTGAGGAGGAAGAACACCTTGCAGCTGACTTGCAAACATCTAAATAATTTATTTCGGGTGCTTATGAATGTTACTAATGGATTTTGTATGAATTTTTATCCCTTTTCATTTATACAAAAACCTGGGCTTTTATGTTAATTATATCATCTGAGGTTCTAAGGTTTTTTTTTTAGATTTTGAAATTTAGGGATAATAGCTCTTAGGTTTGGGTACCACTTTGCTGCAGTTTAAGAAAGGGGGAAGGGAACTCATTTATTAAACATCAATCACGTGCTGTGTTCTGTTTGTTTTCTAGTCATCATATCACACACCTTTACGACAGCTCACTGAAGGAAGGTGATACTGTTCCCATTTTGTAGATGGAATAGACAAAACCTGAATTTAAGTAGCTTGCTCAAGGTTCCATATTGAATATGGAAAGTTCAAATCATCTCAGTAATGAATATACCATATATACTTGCTGTATTGTATCTATGATAATTCAGTTACCCACAATACCCTTTTAAATTTCTGTTAATGACATACCTTTAAATGTCTCCTTGATGAACAGAATCATGGTCTTTAAAAACATTTTCATGGGTTGATTGCATTTTCAAGCTCTAAAGGATTGAAAGATAAATCTTCACGTTAAAGGTAAGAGTGAAGTATCTGCTCTTGGGTTACAGAACCAGATAGTACTAGAACTAAGATTACAGGGTAAAGCTGCTTTTATCTTTTTTCTTTTTCTTTTTCTTTTTTTTTTTGACATGGGGTCTCACTGTATTGCCCAGGCTGGAATGCAGTGGCATGATCTCAGCTCACGGCAGCCTCTGCCTCTTGGGCTCAAGCGATTCTCCTGCTTCAGCTTTCCAAGTATTTGGGACCACAGGCGCACACCACAGGCCTGGCTAATGTTTTTGTTTTGTTTTTGGTAGAGACGGGGTTTCACCATGTTGCCAGGCTGGTCTCGAACTCCTGAGCTCAAGTGATTCACCCACCTTGGCCTCACAAAGTGTCAGGCTTACAGGCGTGAGCCACTGCGCCCGGCTCACAGGGTAAGGCTTCTGTCTGGTGTGTTGTATTACGGATTTTGCTTAATAGGCACAGTGAGGCATTAAAAAGAAAATTCAGTATGCCTGTAGAAAGGATAATCCTTGTTTAAAGTCTCCAAATTGCAGTCAAAGATGTTTTGACTGTGCCTTTTTTTGTTCCCCTGCTGTCCCTTATGTAGACTTCTGTCAGTACCCATGGCAGCCTGTCATCTTGTTGACATCTCCTTCTGGACTGTGAGCTCTGTATCTGGCTTGTTTTTCATCCCCAGCTTCTAGTTCACAATTAGGTAGAACCCTATTACTCTTTGAAGAAGGAACAAGAAAATGTGGGCCAGTTTTCATTTGCCATTCTTCCATGTGAGTTAGTATGGTTCGTAAGTATTCCTGGTGATACGCTAGTATTGGCAATTCTGTGAGGTTGAACAAAGGGGTGGTATGGTGTGCTAGCGTGGGAATTAGGAGACCTCTGGGTCTTGACAGTGCCCTGGCCACTAAGCAAAGGCAGTTCATCCTTGGAGTCTCAATGTGCTTTTTTGTTAATTGAGATATGCTTGAAGTATCAGCCCTAAATAGTCTGATTCTGTGACCTACAAACCCTTACTTAATTCAGTGTTACTATAAATGATTCTTCCCTTAAACCTACTTTTTACTTAGCAAAAGAGAAAAAAAAAAAAAGGAAACGCTCATGTCAGGCTGCCTGGGTTTGAACCCCAGATCCCCTCTTAGTTGGAGGCAAGTTGTATGATGCTTCAGCTTTTGGTTCCTGCCTCCTAAGGTTGTTAGGAGTTACTGTGTGTAGCTGCTTAGAACATTGCCTGGGTCTCAGTAAGCCGCTTAAGTGACTGCTCTCATTTTCGCTGTAAAGCACCATACTGTAATAACATCCCATGAAGCATGGGGCGGGGAAGAGTATATGGTACCTTATGGACTTTGATGTGGTGGGGTAGTAGGTAAATTCTGAATATGTAAGCTACATAGTATTCTTTTTGTAACTAAAGGATAAAAGTTTTAAGATGGGCATGTAATATGGCTAGCACTGGATTTTAATGATGAGCCAGAGTAATAAGGCTGGCAAGGGGAGTTTTTGTTTTGTAATAAATCTCTTACACCTGCACATCCAGTTCTTTTTAAAAACACGTTTGAAGAGGCTCCATATTTCTCAGTGAAGCTGTTGGGGTTCATGTTATTTTTGAAAATCATCTTGCAATTTATTTCAGCATCAGACTGAACCACCCAAAGAAAATTAGTCTATTTCTGAACAGTTTTTTCAGAAACCATATTGGTCTGATCACCCAACATTTATAGAAATAGGCGCTTAAGGCCTAGAGGCATTTCAGAAAGGAGAATGAGAAATACTGTGGTCAAGAGTAGTGTTCAGATGGAGAACATCAAGCATCTGCTCTGCCCTTCCACACACATCCTCATTTCATCTTCACAACTGCCCTAGGTAACCTTGTTATCTGTAATGAAACAGCCTCAAGGAGCACAGAGGCACTCACTCCTCACGTTTGGTCTGTTGCCATTTCCGGCTTGGTTGGAATAGGGTAGGAGCCTTTTGGCAGGGAGCACATTCTCAGTAATGCAGAGTGCACTCACCTGGGTTCTAGCTTCAACACTTAGGATTTGCTTGATATTTTGTATTCTCTGAGGCACTGCCTGTATTTGTTTCTGCTATCACAGTCCAGAGTCAAGCTTCATTTATAAAGACTGGGCAGGGCATGGTGGCTCACTCCTGTAATTCCAGCACTTTGGGAGGCTGAGGTGGGTGGATCACTTTAGGTCAGGAGTTCAAGACCAGCCTGGCCAACATGGTGAAACCCCATCTCTACTAAAAAATACAAAAAGGCCGGGCACGGTGGCTCACACCTGTAATCCCAACACTTTGGGAGGCCAAGGTGGGCAGAACACCTGAGGTCAGGAGTTCAAGACCATCCTGGCGAACATAGTGAAACCTCGCCTCTACTAAAAATACAAAAATTAGCCAGGTGTGGTGGTGCATGCCTGTAATCCCAGCTACTTGGGAGGCTGAGGCAGGAGAATTGCTTAAACCTGGGAGGTGGAGATTGTGGTGAGCTGAGATCGTGCCACTGCACTCCAGCCTGGGAGATAGAACGAGACTCCATCTCAAAAAAGAACAAAAACAATTAGCCGAGCGAGGTGGTGCACGCCTGTAATCCCAGCTACTCATGAGGCTGAGGCAGGAGAATCACTTGAACCCAGGAGGAGGAGGTTGTAGTGAGTCAAGGTTGCACCACTGCACTCCAGCCTGGGTGACAGAGTGAGACTGTCTCAAAAAATAAGTACATAAATAATAAGTAAAAGCTACTAACAATTAAAAAATAAATAAATAAAGACAAGACTGTCTGGAAAATGGCTCTCCTAAAAGGACCAGTTGCCATCATCCACAGTGGAAGATTCAAAGCAGTTGGTCCTTGGTACGTATGAGAAGCGGATTTCATTCCCTTGAATTCTACAGAGCAGTTTATTAGAGTGAATGCATTTTAAGGCCTTGCATTTGATATGTCATCCAGTTCATAATCAAGTTGCCTTTTTCTGGCTAAAACATAATGATTATGTATTTTTCTCATTTGGTCCTACAAGCTGCTGGCCCTTTGTCCCTCCACTGTGGGAATCAGATCTAGAGGAGGCTGAGCCTGCAGACACAGCAGTGGCCAAAAGGTCACTCTAAGTGTTTTGTCTTGACTCCTTACTTGAAGTCCACCCAGCTAGCACACATCTGGTTTATACTGAAGCCCCCTGCCTAGAAATACTCATTTCAGGAACCACCAGTAAGCATCTGTGACCACACAGGCTTTTTGACTGATGGCTTCCCGGATCTGGTTTCAAGGGATAACCCCGTCTGTGTGCATCTATGGTCTTCTCTCTACAGCGAGGACTTTGCAGTGCTGCTTGTGGTCCACACAAGGGGCTCAGAGCTGAGTCTGAACTGCTTCATGGTCACCAGCTCCTGTCCCTTCCAGTCTTGAGAGGCTTTTTTCTCCAGATGGAACCTTTCCTTCCCGCCGTTTTCTCGGTCTCTGGCTGTTTTTCTCTTGTGCCCGTCTAATTGGACACCTCCTGGCTTCCATCTCTGTGGTTCTCCTGCCTCACTTCCTGTTCTGTTGTTTTTCCGTTTTGTCAAAATATCTCCTATGTTCTTGGCTTCCTTTTCGTCGCCAGGTTTTCAGCTTTCCTTTAGCTCTTCTTCTAATATGGCTTCTGCCCACAAAAGCCTGCTCTGTCAGGATCTCATGGTTCTCCACTTGCCAGAACCTTCTTCAGCCTCAGTTCCTCGGCCTCAACTTGTACGTTTAACCCATTGACCACCACCCCCCAAATTCACCTTCATTTCTTTGACCCTGCTCCTCACTCCTTTTCTGTTGAGGAATCTGTTGACTAACTCCAGGCTCACTCAGGCTCACCGTCCTGCTCTCTGCACCAGCCTTTCCAGAGCGTGCCAGTTCTCATGGCTTCATCTGTTAACTGTTGATCACTTCAGTCCTGATTTTTAGACCTAAATGGTTTCCTTAACGCCATTCTAACTGCCTGTGACTCATTTTCACTTACAGTGTTTATTGTAACGCCAAACCAACAAATCACAGGTGCTTGCTTCTCTCCATAAATCTCCCCAGTCTAACTTTTTGTCATTCAACATGACTCGTTTATCCAACCTGAAATCGCATATAGCCCCAAGTATGGTGTTTTGTACACAGGTATTTAATAAGTGACTTCCAGTTTTGGCTCTGCTATGAATAAAAAGAGATTTCAGTTCTCTTCACTTTGAAATCTAACAACTCAGAGAACATTGAAGAAATTGGAATTTAGTTGGGATGAAATACTTGTGGTTTAAAATATTTCTGTTCATATTTTCTAATTTGTTGCCGGAGGTCTTGGGTTTTCTATTTGAGTGCTTGCAAACTCAATGTGATTTCTGTCAGCATATCTTAGGTTTGTTTGTTATGAAACTTATGCAGTGTGAGGTTCTATCTGAAAATGTTATTTAGCTATCTTCTGGGACTATTTAATGAAAGTGGGGTCATGAATCCTTAAAATTCTTGTGCAGCTTTGAGAAACATTTCTGTTATTTGGGTATCAGTTTGTAAGTGTGGTAAAGCCAAGATGGAAACGAGCACTTTGCTTTCTTGGTTGTTGTTACTGGTCTAACCTCCTGCTTGAACTAGTCTGCTGTCCTGTCAAATGCATCTTTTTATTTACATGTCCCTTAAATTAAAGCTGATCATGAAAGTATTTGTGTGCAACATGAAATGTTTTCTAAAGTA